CTGGGAAGAGGCCGGGCCCCATCCAGCGGGGGCGGGGACTGGGCCGTGCTCCGGGGCGCCCTCTTGTGGCCACAAGCTCGCAGCGTCCATAGACTCCGCTAAACTCGTTCTCACAGCGGCGTCAGTTTCCCAAAGCCTCTCGGTCTCACATGCCCCAAACGCGGTGCTGAGCACGGTTTCGAACTCTTCAGCGACCTGCCCCACATGGACATGGAGCAGTCTGAGGAGGAAAGTTCCTTCGGGATCGCATCCTTGCTGCTGTCTTCCTGCTCCCCATCCCCCTTATCCCCAGCTTGAACTGCCCAGGGCAACTTGTTGGCCTGGCACGGAGTTGAGGCCCGACAGGTTTGAGTGCGAGGCTCCGCCAGTGTCCAGCCAAGTGGCCTTGATCGTTTTCCCAATGCCCCCGAGCCTGTTTCCTGCCAGTAGAGCGGGTCAGATGTTGCCAACCTCTGCAGAGTAGCAATAAGCAGTAAACGCCACGCTCTGCACAGCCTCCCAGTGCTGGGCCTGGTCGCCACGCGGAGCCTTGGGCTGGGACAGGCCAGACGTTGGTAACACATCGCCAACCAGGGCAGGCGCCATGAGTAGACGTGAACGAGCCCAGGGCCAGCCCAGGCTCTGACCGTGGGTGTGCGTCGGGGAGGGGGTGGGGAGGAGTGGGTAGGAGTCAGGAAAGTGGGTCGGCCAAGACCTGGAGCTGCTGCATAACAATATCTGGCATTTACACAACGAGGCCTCTGCTCCGGACACTGTTCTGAGGCTTGACCCGTCCTTAAGAACCTAGGACAACCCTGTGCGGTGGGTTTTATCCTTAACTCCATTATACAGGCCAGAGAACTGAGCCAGGGTGGAGATGTTCCACTGAGAAGAAGCCACATGGCTCTCCGCCGGCTCTCAAGCCAAAAACAGTTCCGAAAATCTGGGCGGGGAGCGGGCCAGAGAGCGCTGGGGCTCTGCCCCCAGCACCCCCTCCACGCAGACGACTCGGTAACTGGGTTGCAGGCCCGCGGCTGCGGAGTGCGCAGGCGCGCCGAGATGGCCGCGCTCCTGGCCGCCTAGAGCCGGAGCGGCCCGCGGAGCTGCGGAGGCAGCCATGGTCGGGGCGCTGTGCGGCTGCTGGTTCCGCCTGGGCGGGGCCCGCCCGCTCATCCCGTTGGGCCCGGTGAGTCTCCCGGGGGAGGGAGGCCGGCCGGTCAGCCTCTTTTCCCTCTCCTCTCCCTCTCCAGACTGTGGTACAGACCTCCATGAGCCGGTCCCAGGTAGCCCTGCTGGGCCTGAGTCTGCTGCTCATGCTCCTACTGTATGTGGGGCTGCCAGGCCCCCCTGAGCAGACTTCCTGCCTCTGGGGAGACCCCAATGTCACAGTCCTGGCTGGTCTCACCCCTGGCAACTCGCCCATCTTTTACCGCGAGGTGCTCCCACTCAACCAGGCACACAGGTAGGTGCTGCTCCAAGGGTCTAGTGGAGGGACCCAGCAAACACATTCCCCTGTGTGCCTGCAGGGTGGAGGTGGTGCTGCTTCATGGAAAGGCCTTTAACTCTCACACGTGGGAGCAGCTGGGCACACTGCAGCTACTGTCACAGAGGGGCTACCGGGCCGTGGCCCTTGACCTTCCAGGTGAGCACCCCCACCCCTTTGTCTAGGGAAGCGAGGGGTAGTTAGCCATTCACTTTGCCCCCAGCTCACCACGCGCAGCGCCATGACCAGCAAGGGTCCCGAGGAGGAGCACCCATCGGTGACGCTCTTCCGCCAGTACCTGCGTATCCGCACTGTCCAGCCCAAGCCTGACTATGGTGAGAAGACGGTGGTTCCAGAGCCTGTGACGAGAAGCAGCCCCAAGACACTCTGTGCCTCCAGGAGCTGCTGTGGCTTTCTTTGAGGAGACAGCCCGCCAGCTGGGCCTGGGCTGTCAGAAAGTAGAGGTGAGCCTGGGGCCCTAAGCGGGGAAGGGAGGCTCAGACCACCTACCCTCCTGACCATCTCCAGGTGGCACCTGGCTATGTGGTGACCGTGTTGACCTGGCCAGGCACCAACCCTACACTCTCCTCCATCTTGCTCAACTCCCACACGGATGTGGTGCCTGTCTTCAAGGTGTGTAAGGGGCTGGGGAGGTGGGCAGTGCAGTTTGGGCCCCTCTTCCCATCCCTGCCCCCAGGAACATTGGAGTCACGACCCCTTTGAGGCCTTCAAGGATTCTGAGGGCTACATCTATGCCAGGGGTGCCCAGGACATGAAGTGCGTCAGCATCCAGTGAGTGTCCTCCATTCCTACTCCTCCACAATGCTCCCCCAGCACCTGGCTTATGCCCCCTCAGGTACCTGGAAGCTGTGAGGAGGCTGAAGGTGGAGGGCCACCGGTTCCCCAGAACCATCCACATGACCTTTGTGCCTGGTAGGAGTGGCTCAGATACCTTTGGGAAAGGGCTCCTCATCTCACGTCCCTGCTGCTTTTACAGATGAGGAGGTTGGGGGTCACCAAGGCATGGAGCTGTTCGTGCAGCGGCCTGAGTTCCACGCCCTGAGGGCAGGCTTTGCCCTGGATGAGGGTGAGCAGGTTGGCAAGCCAATGAGCAGCCAGCTCCACCCTCTGAACCCCCTTTCCCTCCTCAGGCATAGCCAATCCCACTGATGCCTTCACTGTCTTTTATAGTGAGCGGAGTCCCTGGTGTAAGTATGAGCTTGGAGGGAGGGCTCACTCTGAAGACACTGCCTTCCCCCTACACCTCCCCAGGGGTGCGGGTTACCAGCACTGGGAGGCCAGGCCATGCCTCACGCTTCATGGAGGACACAGCAGCAGAGAAGCTGGTACGTGGCACCCCAGGAGGGAGTCTGGGAGTCCACTGTCCCATTTAACCTCATATTCTCATAGCACAAGGTTGTAAACTCCATCCTGGCATTCCGGGAGAAGGAATGGCAGAGGTGAGGCAGCCTGGGAGGCAGTGGGGTGGCTCGTTGCTGCCGCTACCCTGCCCCCACACCACAGGCTGCAGTCAAACCCCCACCTGAAAGAGGGGTCCGTGACCTCCGTGAACCTGACTAAGCTAGAGGGTGGCGTGGCCTATAACGTGATACCTGCCACCATGAGCGCCAGCTTTGACTTCCGTGTGGCACCGGATGTGGACTTCAAGGTGCCACCTCCACCTGGGTTTGGAGGAGGGATCCTGAAGGATCAGCTCGTCTCCCTTCTCTTAGGCTTTTGAGGAGCAGCTGCAGAGCTGGTGCCAGGCAGCTGGCGAGGGGGTCACCCTAGAGTTTGCTCAGGTATGGACTTGGGACATGTGATGGGAGAGTGTGTCCTGATCCTGCCATTCTTCCTGTCCCTCAGAAGTGGATGCACCCCCAAGTGACACCTACTGATGACTCAAACCCTTGGTGGGCAGCTTTTAGCCGGGTCTGCAAGGATATGTGAGCACGCTGGCCAGCTCTCCTCACAGCCCCCTCCCCATTCATCAGGCTCTTTCTCCTACAGGAACCTCACTCTGGAGCCTGAGATCATGCCTGCTGCCACTGACAACCGCTATATCCGCGCGGTGAGCCACTTGCATATAGTGCCTGGGCAGTGTTTTCCCTAACGGCTCTTCCTCACCCCTGCAGGTGGGGGTCCCAGCTCTAGGCTTCTCACCCATGAACCGCACACCTGTGCTGCTGCACGACCACGATGAACGGCTGCATGAGGCTGTGTTCCTCCGTGGGGTGGACATATATACACGCCTGCTGCCTGCCCTTGCCAGTGTGCCTGCCCTGCCCAGTGACAGCTGAGCCCTGGAACTCCTAAACCTTTGCCCCTGGGGCTTCCATCCCAACCAGTGCCAAGGACCTCCTCTTCCCCCTTCCAAATAATAAAGTCTATGGACAGGGCTGTCTCTGAAGTACTAACACAAGGACACTCGTGGAGCAAGAATTTTCCTTTTCC